GAATGCCTGGAATACTAATTCCTGCCCAGCTTCTCCCATTACTTCACCTTATCCTTCAAGACTACCCTCTGTTTTTAACCTTCCCTAAAGTAGCCCACCACTTATCCTATCACATCACCTTGCTTACTTTTACTTAACAATTTAAAACATTCTGTAGTTACAGTAGTCCCTGCTTATCCACGGTTTCACTTTCCATGGTTTCAGTTACCCATGGTCAACTACAGTCTGAAAATATTAAATGGGAAATTCCAGAATTAATAAGTTTAAATTGTGAGCTTTAAATCTGAGTAGGGTGTTGAAATCTCTCACTGTCCAGCTCCAGCCCACCCAAGACATGAACCATCTTTTTGTCCAGCATGTCCATATGTAAACACCACTCTCCCATTAATCAGTTAGTAACCATCTTGGTGAACAGATAAAAAAAAATAGTATAATAAGGCATATACGTATCAGTGGTTTCAGGCATCCACTGTGGGTCTTGAAACATGCTCCTCCACCCCACACACACCTACGATTAAGGGGTAACTACTGTGTCTTATTTATCTATTCATCAGTTTACTGTGTACCTTAACTAGTAGGTAACTTAGATCAAAGCAGAGACCATGTCTTTTCAGTGCATGGCTGTGTCCCTTGAAATACAAGGATTGTGTGTCTCATAGGCACTCAATAAATATTTGCTAAACAACAGAATGAATTGATAATTAAGTGAATGACTGATGTCAAATTCCATTGAGATTCCCAAACCTTTTCATACATCTTTAGCCATCAGTGATAGACTGATGGCTAGTTACCCAAGAAAAGTTTTCTGATTTATTCTTTTACTTTTGATTCTGCCTTGGACTATTGATTGTTTTCATTAATAATAATAATAACATGTTACTTTGGGCAGCTAGTAGGAAAAGCAAGGCCAATGATGCTGACACATTCTGAAGGCCTCCTGGGTGATGCAATCAGTATTTAAACAAATAATTTCTGCCCATCAATCATTCCTCTACTTCCTGCAATGAAGCTCCCTGGAGGAGTCATCAGATTCTCAATCTTGCTTGAAGACTGACAAGATGTCCCTGTGGACTCCCAAACTCTACTCCAGATGGGGAGGTGCCCTTAACACCAAGATTTTAAAAGCTCCAATTTCAGAGCAAGAGTCGAAAACTCACAGATAAAGTTATAGTTATTTCAGGGTTCTGAAAAGACGCAGAACATGAAGGTAAGTAAAGGCTTTATTAACTTGAGACTTCTAATGACCCTTTCTGGTTGATCGCTTCATATAGGGACTCAGAAGTCTGGCAGCAACAACCTTGGCTCTTTTCCTGGTGTTTGTTTTCCTGGGAAACTCCAGCTGCGCTCCGCAGGTAATCAAATGCAAAATAAAAAATTTTAAAACATTAACTGCTCTTCCCTTCCCCCGGGCTATAGAGACTGTTGGAGAGAAGGAACTGGACTCCTCAAGCTATGCTCTACCTGAAAGGGGCACGTAAGTTCCAAATATTTCGCTCTTCCTACAATCTGTCGCTGAGCCCCAGGTCTCGTTTTTGCAGAGGGTCGCCGCTTCATCTCCGACCAGAGCCGGAGAAAGGACCTCTCCGACCGGCCACTGCCGGGTGAGTGACCAAGGGTGCAAGGGCGCTAGTCCAAGAGAATCTGTATACATTTTTGTTTCTGCAGAAAGACGAAGCCCAAATCCCCAACTACTAACTATTCCGGAGGCAGCAACCATCTTACTGGCGTCCCTTCAGAAATCACCAGAAGGTACTAGCATAGTGGCCTCTTTCACCTGCATATATTTATTTTAAAGAATTTTTTTTTCTTACAGATGAAGAAAAAAACTTTGATCAAACCAGATTCCTGGAAGACAGTCTGCTTAACTGGTGAAAATATACTGGATTATGTTTAATTATGGTTCTATTCTCTTTGAAAACATGAACCATGTGAATAAAACCTTTGGACCCTTTTATTCCATTTGTAATCTTAAGAACACACACAGATAGTTTTATTCTTTCAGAAACAAAATATATATAGGATGCTTAGCTGAGAACATCATCTTCTTTCATTGCTTCAGGTCCTGTTTAGATGACCAAAAATGTTTTCAGATCACCTTGTGTCTTACTCTTGAGTTTCTTAGAATATTTATAATTATAAGGCTGAAGACTAAAGTGTTCTTTCCTTTTAACTATAGCCAGTACCTGTCTTGATCTTAGTTGTGTTTTTTTTTCATTTTGTTACCCACTTGCATTTTGTTTTCACTCAGCAGAAATTCTCCTTCTCTGTTTTCCTTTTATCCCATCCCCAAGAATGTGGAAGGAAGGTGAGAAACATGGCAGGATGGGAAATAGGAGAGTATGACTCTCTATAGCTCATCCAGGAGTAATCAATTAAGAAGATAAATTGGATGACTGTGGAGAAGCTCTGTGATAGGAACACTTCAGTGTGGTTGCTGAGAGGAGACAGTCATTGAGGTAGAAGGTTTGCCAAAGATCCAGAGCTCAGAGCTCCCTTTGTGCTCTTTGGGAATTACCTTGCATTCAGTTTAGAAACATGGATCTAAAAGTTACTGGGAAATAAGCAGATGGAGACACACTCTGTTGTTTACGTATTGGAAGAAGGGAACAAGCCAGTTTTGTTAGAGGTAACTCATTTTCCATGACCAAACAGACTCAACAGATTCAAGTACTCTGCTTACTCTAATTGACTAGACTCTAGGTTTTATTTGACATCATAGCATTACATAAATCACTCTGATAACATAAGTGCACAGTAATATGCCTGATCTCTTCCTTTTTAAAAGCCAACTTGAGTTCAGTACCATCTGAATACACACACATGCACATATACCCACACACGCATACACACATACTCCTGTGGCAAACATAATAATGTATTTATTTAGAATTATAATATGACCATCATGTTAATTATTTTTTACCTAATCAGAGTTGTTATTGACAAATGTCATAAGTGGAAAGTATTAATTCTTATTGTCATCAGTATTTAGCCATTATTTAGTAGCTCAAGAATATCTTTATGTGAATGTCTCTGTAACTTGGAATTGCAATTTCACTGTGTTAAGTAATCAGAACTCTGCTTATAAGATTTATCTGTATCTTGTTTCATAATTTAATAATGAAACTAAATTCAAGTTAATGTAATGTTGATCTCCGTCGAAAAATAACTTGTGAGCATTAAAATATCTGTATGGCATTATAATAGGCACCTGTCATTAATTATGATTTGATTTGAAAGTAGACTTACTAGGTAGTGCTTACATCTGATTTATTGAAAATTTTTTCCAAAAGCATTGTCTTTTATTTATACAGTCCTAACCACTTCACCATTAGGAGGGGTGGGACATTAAAAATTATTTACCCATCAGACATAAAATTGTACAAATTGACTATTCAAAATAGTATGTGTATTCAAAGAACACTTTTAACATCTATCTTATGAAATAATTCTTCCTACAACTAACCAGAACAATCTCAAAAATGTCATACTAACCATTGTTTTAAAAGCTGTCTCAATGATCAATAGCTGTTAAAATATAGCTCCAAGTATTCTAAGTACTCAAATTCCTTGAATGTTCTTATGTACAAATATGCTGATTAATTAAAAGGTCCCTCTTCCCAATTTTCTATAACTTTCCAACTCTCTTATGGTGT